GGTGGGGGTCAGGCAGTGGCTGGGGTCTGAGCTCCCGGGAGACGTTGAGCCTTTCCTCTGAGAGGGAGGGTCCCAATAGGAGGGACTGAAGGGGCAGGTAGAGGGCCGAGCAGGAGCCTTTGCAGGTGGCTGCAGGCTCCCAGAAGCCGCTGGTTTTGTGCACATTTTGAAAGTAGAGCAGATATGCTAAGAGCTTGGAAACCTTGTGAGCGAAAGAAGTCCACCTGCGTCCCAGGTCTGGGGCTGGAAGGCTGCAGGGTGGGCTTGGAGGAAAACAGGGGTGTGGTTTGCACAGTGGAGCCTGAGATGCTTAAGAGAGCCAGTGCTGCCGGAGCGGGCTGTGGGCAGAGGCCCCGCATCCGTGTGAAGCCCTGGGGGTATCGAATTGTTTTGGGCGGAGGTCTAAAGGCAGGGGATGGGGCAGGGGAGACCACGGGGGCCCCTGGGCTCCCATCTCAGAGCCTGGGGTGGGGGATGCTGGCTGGCGATGGGAGGGGCAGAGAGACTTACCAGCGCACCACGCAAGGCCTGGGCGCCCCCGAGTTCTGGTAAGTGGCCGGTCCGGCTGTGGAATGCAGGTTCCTGCTGAAGACAATAGCGAGGGGCTGTGTGAAGACACACCTGGGGCCCCTGTGCACCCTTGGGCCGCCCTGTGGGGTCTGCGCAGCCCCAGGCCCTGCGTTTATGAAGGAGGGTTGGGGCGAGCGCACCCACAGCTGCCCGGGCATCCCAGGAGCTGCGCGGAACCGCCTGTCCCGCTGCCCCGCGCTGTGCTCCCCACGCCCCAGGAAGGCGGCCGCGCAGTCCCGGGCTCGCTCTTGCCGCGACCTCCCGGACCTCCAGGCCGCGGGCTCCGGGGGAGGGTGGGCACCAGGGAGCGCGGGGTGGGCGTGCGCGGGCGGGGCGGGCGTGCCGGGAGCTGCGGCGGTGTCTGCGCTCGCGAGTGCGCGGCGGGGGCGGGCAGGCTCCGCCCCGGGGCGGGAGGGGGCCGCGGGATTAAAGGCCACCCCGGCGGGCGGGGATCGGACTGTAGCCGGTACCGGCACCGGAGCGCGCCGGGTCCTCGCCGGGTCCCAGCCCCGCGCGTCGGCCCAGCCCAGCCGGGACCCCCCGCGACATGCGCGTCCCAGCCCTGCGCTGAGCAGGCGGCAATGTGGGGACTCGGGGCCCGGGGCCCCGACCGGGGGCTGCTGCTGGCGCTGGCGCTGGGCGGGCTGGCGCGGGCCGGGGGCGTCGAGGTGGAGCCCGGCGGCGCGCACGGCGAGAGCGGGGGCTTCCAGGTGGTCACCTTCGAGTGGGCCCACGTGCAGGATCCCTACGTCATCGCGCTCTGGATCCTCGTGGCCAGCTTGGCCAAGATCGGTAAGTGGCCCCGGGGTCTCCGGATCTGCCCGC